ATCTAGCACAATGGGCTGGAGGTGAGCGGCCACTGCAGCCCGTAGTTCTTACTCCAGCCCCCAGTCCACCCCATTACATCACACTTGGCTGTTTGCACTCCTTGATCCTACTTACCTGCCTATCCCCGGAGGCCTTTGAGTCTAAAATTCCTGGTCTCTTTTCACCACTCTACTTACCCCTACAACTGAGTGTTGAAATAAATAAACTGAAAGCAAGAAAGGTTGACTGTTTTGAAGGAAATATTTCATCTAAACTCTAGGAAGGCTCTACTCCACACAAGCTGTGCCACATGAAGGACGCCCTCTGGTGCCAGAATTATTCTCGGGGGGGCCCAGAACCAGTTACTATACCTTGAACTCATGCCAATGAGCTGGGCACACTTTTTCCTTAGATGGATTAATCTAATCTAAATGAAAATTTTAGATCGGATTAACCCACTTTAGAATAAATCTAAATGGCAATCTAAATTATGCGGTTACCGTTTTGATTATATTATTGTATGTTGATTAATCAAAGTGCCGCCCTAAATCCCGCTGTGACTCCGTGGGTAGTAGGGTGGGTAGGTAGGTGGGTTTGACACAACGGGGATTTCTCGTGTTTGGGAGGCTCATCATCTAAATCCTCTCTAAGGAGTGTTCATTTACCATATGAAACTCCCCTTTTCGAGAAGACAGGGATGCAACAGGGTCAAGAAGGTGGAACGTACCAAAGGACACAGTGCGTAGGCGCGCTCGAAACCTGGGCCGGTATTCTCGGCACCCAGACACCGTCCACTCGCACTGCGCAGGCTCCGAGACAGATCAAGCTTTCCCTCCCCCTCCCAGCTCTCCTAGAGTCAAGAGGACGCCCTCCTGCCGCAGACTTCCTGCGCAAGCGCCATCCCATGTCCCCGCCTCCAAACCAATTGGAAGCGGCGCCGCCTGGGCGCTTGGGGCACGACGCTGTGGGTGGGGTCAGGACGTGAGGGCAGCGCGCTGGCGTCAGAGGCGCGGCTATATAACTAAACACAGGCACCGCCCCTCTGCCCCAGTCACTGAGCCGCCGCCGAGGATTCAGCAGCCTCCCCCTTGAGCCCCCTCGCTTCCCGACGTTCCGTTCCCCCCTGCCCGCCTTCTCCCGCCACCGCCGCCGCCGCCTTCCGCAGGCCGTTTCCACCGAGGAAAAGGAATCGTATCGTATGTCCGCTATCCAGAACCTCCACTCTTTCGGTAAGCTATGGGAAAGGTCGCGGGCCCGGGTGCAGCTCTGAACGAGCTTAACCTTTTTTTTCAGACCCCTTTGCTGATGCAAGTAAGGGTGATGACCTGCTTCCTGCTGGCACTGAGGATTATATCCATATAAGAATTCAACAGAGAAACGGCAGGAAGACCCTTACTACTGTCCAAGGGATCGCTGATGATTACGATAAAAAGAAACTAGTGAAGGCGTTTAAGAAAGTAGGTCTTCAGTGAGATTTTGGGAAAGTCATTAGGCCTAATTCGTTTTCCTTTGTGCTTGCAGAAGTTTGCCTGCAATGGTACTGTAATTGAGCATCCGGAATATGGAGAAGTAATTCAGCTACAGGGTGACCAACGCAAGAACATATGCCAGTTCCTCGTAGAGGTGAGTTCAGTCACTACTTGATTTGTGCCTCTCCATTTAAAACTTTGCCCTTTTGTCTTTTCAGATTGGACTGGCTAAGGACGATCAGCTGAAGGTTCATGGGTTTTAAGTGCTTGTGGCTCACTGAAGCTTAAGTGAGGATTTCCTTGCAATGAGTAGAATTTCCCTTCTCTCCCTTGTCACAGGTTTAAAAACCTCACAGCTTGTATAATGTAACCATTTGGGGTCCGCTTTTAACTTGGACTAGTGTAACTCCTTCATGCAATAAACTGAAAAGAGCCATGCTGTCTAGTCTTGAAGTCCCTCATTTAAACAGAGGTCAAGCAATAGGCGCCTGGCAGTGTCAAGCCTGAAACCAAGCAATACCGTCATGTTTCAGCCAAGCCCAGAGCCCTAAGATTACAAACAACTATGGCCGGAACCTCCTCAGCTCTCCCTCTGCAGAGTTCCCTACCCTAAGAGAATGTTACCACCTGAACAGTCCTCGGTGAATCTGAGAGGAGAGGATGGGGTAAGGCAGAAGCACCAGCTGTACTACTAGAAGGGAGCTTTTGGTGGTAGATCCCCTGGTGTCTCCAACCTGACTAGGTGGACAGAGCTCAAAGAGGCCCTCTTACCGCTAGCGAGGTGATAGGACATCTGGCTTGCCACAAAGGTCTGTTCGACCAGACATATCCTAGCTAAGGGATGTCCAAACATCAGAATGTGAGGCCAACCTTCTATCAGAGTTAAACTTTTGACAAGGGAACAAATCTCAAACTGATCCATCAGTCATGTAGCTAGCTGTAGAGCTTGCAACTTAATAGCAGCAGCTGCCCAATGCCATGTGAAGTAACAAACTGGTTTTTGGTTTTTTTTTCCCCTTCAGTTTTAATGTTATGTGTAATGTATTTAAACCCTTATTTAAATAAAACTTGTTTTCAGAAATACCTGACTTGCAGATTATTTATATATAGTCGATCTTGTGCATATAAAGGAACCATAGAAATGGGCAGTGGAGGATTCGTCCACACCCACAGCTTCTCAACGGGCCTGAATTTGGCCAAGAAAAACCTTTATGAGCTTGTCCCTCTCTGGTCAACTGGTTTTTTGTTCGTTTGTTTTTTGAGACAGGTTTGCCCTTGTTGCCCAGGCTGGAGTGCAGTGGCACAATCTCGGCTCACTGCAACCTCCACCTCAGGTTCAAGCAATTGTCGTGCCTCAGCCTCCCTAGTAGCTGGGATTACAGGCACCATGCCCAGCTAACTTTTGTATTTTTAGTAGAGACAGGGTTTCTCCATGTTGGCCAGGCTGGTCTTGAACACCTGGCCTCAAGTGATCTGCCTGTCTTGGCCTCCCAAAGTGCTGGGATTACAGGCATGAGCCACCATGCCCAGCAGGTCAACTGTTTTTGCAAGCATTTAGCCAGAGTCATGCTGTGCTGTTAATCAGTGTCCTGGAGAATGGGTTGCTTGGAAATCTTGGCGCCCCCTCAGTAGTAACAGCCTTGGTTTAAGGGCGCAGAGTGGAGAGTAAATGCAAGGGCTATAACAAGGGCATTCATGCTGTGGGTTAAGATCCACAAATCGCTAGGAATGTGTATACTCTGGGTAGTAAGTTTGTAGTATTAGAAGGTTTAATGACAAGTATTTGAAGAGCTGAAGTTAAGTGTTGGGAGGCCATCCCTTATGAAGGACAATGAATGGCAAGTAAAAGACCAAGTTCTGTTCCTGGGTCCATTAATTTAGTTAAAAAGGCAAAGTTCTTTCAGCACACATATCTGCATGCAGTCACGTGCTGCCTAAGGATGCTTCATTCAACAATGAGCCTCACAGCCGTGCTACACAATAAGATTATAATACTGTATTTTTACTGTACCTTTTAACATTGTGTTACAATGGCCTACAAGAAGCTTGTGTGGATGGCTTTGAATGTGGCCCAACACGAACTAATAAATTTTGCTAAAACATGAGTTTTGTTTGGTGACTTTTTTTTTTTTCTTTT